TTTAACAGCCTATAAAGGCTTCTGCCAAATGTTGAAGATCATCAGAGCTAGCTGAGTACAGAGCACCTCAGCCACCTCAAGAGTGGCAGGGGAGGAAATAAAGTCATATTTTGGCTTCACTCACATCTTATTACTTCCAGATCTGATTCTTTCTTTCAGACTGGCAGCCACTACATCCTGCTAATATTCAGAGCAAATTTCTCATGAAATGCCCTGTATCTGCTCCTCACATATGCAAAGCTGAACAATGAGTTCCCATCCATGGATTCTGCACTGGAGTCTCATGTGATGAGAGCTGTAGTGTAATGAAGACCACAGCTCTGACATGAAAATGATGATGCTATTTTCTCATTAACCAAATCCTCTGATGTGTCGTCGCCAACATTGCGCACGTGGCTTCAACGAAGATGAAACGACCGACAGCTGTCCTAGCGCCATGTTCACTCCATTCGTCTCAGGAAAAACCCATCCCAACCTGATTAGAGCAATGGAGAGAGGGTGGCTTAAAACAGCTAAGCCTTTGCATAACTCGTCTTCAAGTCAATCAGAAAAATTAGGGAGGATCTGCTGCCTAACCTTCAAACAAATATTTTGGAATTGTCTGAATTATATAAATTATTCAAGATAGAAGAGAAAGGAGATAAGGAAAGCAGAAAGAAAGGTACTAATTAAGAAAGGAAAGAACTGGAGAGCGGGAGAGGTTGGGAGGAAGGGCAGAAGAAAGAGGTAGGGGAGAGGAAGACAGCAAGGAGCAAAGGAAGGGTGGGCAGGAGGAAGGTTAGTTGGAGAATTTCTCGGATCTTATGTGTGATTATCTCCTTCCTCTGTAGCTGAGGAGTGGCATCAAAATGGCAACACTAAACTATCCAAGATCTCCTGAAAAAAAAAAACACCCCAGTGGAGAAGAAGATCCCACTCTTCACCATTATTCTTCGCGTGTTGTTTGAGAATCCCAGACTGTCTTCTGGCTCCCGTTCTTCCCCCTCCTTGGACGCCATGACAACTGTCACATGACCCTGCAAACACAGCGTCTCCAGGTCTGCACCAGGCCCCAGCTGCTCCTCTGTCTGGAATGAGCAAGACGATTTTGTTGCTGAGATGCACGGAGCCCCCCGGCTGACCTTTCCCTGTGCCAGTGAGTACCTGTGGCATGCAAGGGAGAAAGCCTATCAGGACCACAGGAGAAAGGTAGGAAAGTCCCCAATCCAGCCCTGACAGCTCGCCCAGGTAACGCTGCCTCCTCATGCCACAGGTCCAGAGCGCCCAGCCGCTGGTAGACACCCGCGCCCCGCTGACGTTCCGCCATCTCCACCTGAAACTCAAGAGGCTGAAGGTACACTTTCATTTCTACCTTACTTAATGTAAGGCGCTCCTCCAGCCTCCTTCTCTGTCCCCAGCTGGAGGAGGAACGGCTCTCCGTCATCGAGAGGGACAACCGCCTGCTCCTGGAGAAGGTGGCCTCTGTCATGAGGACCAGGGGACAGACTGACAGCAAAAACAACTCCAAGCACAGGAGGTAAGGGAGCGGCTCCTGCCATCCCACCCGGCTGAAAATATGACGCAATTGCTTTCCTATCCAGGTTCATGGATGCCTGAATTCTATCCATGGTTTTCTGGACTATGTGCCAAATCTCCCAGCCCATGTCTCTAGGATTTGGCTCTGGCTGGGACGACTTTGGGAACCTTGCTATGTGTCCAGTTTTCTATACAGAAGCCTGGACAAGAACCCCTTCCTTTGGGCTGCCAGAAACCACAAGATGCGAGTTCTCCCTGCCGCCTCCAATATGAATAAGCAGGTCCACAACCAAAGACAGCCTCATCCCTCAGAGAATTAAATAGGACCCCTTTGGTTTTTGGATATAGAAGGTGATTTTTAAAGCCTGGAGGAGAATTTGGCTAAATGAAAATTTAGGGAGGAAGGAAGACAAATGAAGCCAGCTACCGATTACTCATGAAAAGAAAAGAGAAGAAAGCAAGCAAGGATAATCCACAAAGAATGGATAATAGAGAAACATTCCCTTTCTGCTGCCGTGAGGACCACAGTGAAACAGGAGCTCGCTTGCCACTGCCATCTGGGCACCATCCCGCTGTCCGCATCCAACACAGCTAATTTGCTCCAGTGAAACTTCAAGTAGCCAAAGTCATCATTTAAGCACAGTAAAAGAAAGAGAAGACTTAATTGGATGACATCAATTTGCACAATAACACGAGTAGGTGGTCTCATAGAAGACCAGATAATAAAGTGAACAGGTCTGCCTGGAATAATAACAAAGGTGTCAGTTAAAACGATGTCTCAAGTACAACACCTTTCTCCTCCGTGTCTCAGGGGCCCTTCCTGGTATGTGAAAAGAAATCTAGAGTGTTCGTGTAGGCCTAGCTCTTACTCAGCTTTCAGCCTTCACCTAAATGTCACATGGAGAGGAAGGTCCTGATGGTCTAGAGGAAGGAAGGTCTAGAGGAAGGTCCTGATGCCCACCAGTGTGGCGCTCATTCTGTGCTCGTTCTGGCTCCACCGTTGTGTCTTCCTTTACCACGGGCACCACAGTTGTCATCCAAGCAGCCAAAGTCATCATTTAAGCACGGTAAAAGAAAGCACAGTCACTTACTTGTGTGTTGACCTGTCTACTGTCTGTCTTCCCACTGAATCTCAAGCCTTATGATTCCAGGGACTTTGTCTCTTTTGTTTATCATTGTAGACTCAATGCCCAGGCCAATGCTCGGCACATAGTAGGTACTCAGTAAATATTTGTTGAATGACTGAACAATCAAATGAGGTCACCAGTGACTTCCCAGTTGCTCAATTTATTGAATTGTTTCCTTTTAAAGTTTAAAAAATAATGTTTTTATTGTTCCTGATTATAACATAATACATATTTATGGATACCAAGAAGAAATTTAACTATCATTTCATCACCCAGAGAGAATACTTTTTGTATATTTTCTGCATTTTGTATATTTTTGTATATTTTCTGCATTTCCAAATATATAATAGAGTTATATTTTTGTGCACATATATGTATTAAGTATAATTAAAATTGTACCTTATATGTGATCTTATATCCTGGCTTAAGACTTTTTACATCTCATTG